TGTTTGTTTGTTTGTTTGTTTGTTTTAGACGGAGTCTGGTTCTGTCACCCAGACTGGAGTGCAGTGGCGCAATCTTGGCTCCCTGCAAGCTCTGCCTCCCGGGTTCACGCCATTCTCCTGCCTCAGCCTCCCGAGTAGCTGGGACTACAGGCGCCCGCCACCACGCCTGGCTCATTTTTTTGTATTTTTAGTAGAGACGGGGTTTTACCGTGTTAGCCAGGATGGTCTCCATCTCCTGACCTGGTGATCCGCCCGCCTGGGCCTACCAAAGTGCTTGGATTACAAGCGTGAGCCACCGCGCCCGGCCTCCACCCCATTTTCTAAACTGGAAGCTGAAAGGCACAGGGCAGATTAATAATCCTTAAAGCCAAAGGACAGGAAATTTTAGCAAAGACTCCAATTTTTTGTGCAGTCTAATGTTACTCATGATTGCTTTAGAGATGGACTCCTTAATCAACTCCTCCAATCCTCTTCCGCCCCCAGGGGGCAGTTTTAATTGATGGGCTCAGCACATAATTGAAATTAAAAACGTACATCTCATGGTGTTTGGCTCATTCAACAGCCAATGGAAACTCAGGGCCAAATCTTTGTAAAAGTTCTAGGCTCTGCTTCCCAGCAGAGGGGGAAACCGGCTCCCAAAGAGGCCGTTTTGTGGAGACAGACATATGAGAAGTGGGCTTCAGATCTATTTCATGGTCTTGGTGGTTGTGCAACTGGCCACTTTGGTTCACGGAAGGATGTAAAGGGCAGGGAGGTGGGAATAGAGCGGGGGAAAGGTGACTCCCGTCAAAGAATTTTTCTAACATCCATCAAGTATCGTGATTAGAACTTTTCTCTCCGCAGACTCCTCCAATTTTTGAGCGCGGTATTTTTCGGCACAGGAAATGGCCCGGAGGAGCTGCAGAGCAAAGCCTCCCCTCTCTGGCACCGCATGGGAGTGCCCCGTGGGATGAGGGAGAGGACAAGGCAGTCAGGCAAAGGTTACGGGAGGAAAGCAAAGGCAGGAGCCCAGAACCACTCCAGGAAATGTTTGGATTTCTCCACCAGGAGGGAGGACAAACAAGCTTTCTTCTTGCCTTCTGGGCAGCTTTGTGTGCTCTCCAGCACGGAGTCCGAGGAGGAACAGCGAAGCTGAAAATGAAAATTACTCTGGCGCTGGACCCAATCGCTCCTCTACGGCATCAATCTCATCGGACCCCCCCACCCTACCGCCTCTCAGAAATGACCACTTTTGCAAAATTGCATGCATTTCCAAGCTTCATCCGGCTCCAGGCTTGGCCTCTCCCAGAGGCAGGCGGCTTGTGAGACGGGCTCCAGAGAAAGGACCTCCCTGGGTCTCTCATTTCCTGGCTGAAGTTTCTCTTCTCGCTGCTGTGGCAGCATCCAACCCACACACACAGGACCCGCATCCTGGGTGATGAAGTCAGACACGCAGCAGCTGGGTGAGTGCTAACGCTCAGATAAGCATCTGTGCCATTGTGGGGACTCCCTGGGCTGCTCTGCACCCGGACACTTGCTCTGTCCCCGCCATGTACAACGGGTCGTGCTGCCGCATCGAGGGGGACACCATCTCCCAGGTGATGCCGCCGCTGCTCATTGTGGCCTTTGTGCTGGGCGCACTAGGCAATGGGGTCGCCCTGTGTGGTTTCTGCTTCCACATGAAGACCTGGAAGCCCAGCACTGTTTACCTTTTCAATTTGGCCGTGGCTGATTTCCTCCTTATGATCTGCCTGCCTTTTCGGACAGACTATTACCTCAGACGTAGACACTGGGCTTTTGGGGACATTCCCTGCCGAGTGGGGCTCTTCACGTTGGCCATGAACAGGGCCGGGAGCATCGTGTTCCTTACGGTGGTGGCTGCGGACAGGTATTTCAAAGTGGTCCACCCCCACCACGCGGTGAACACTATCTCCACCCGGGTGGCGGCTGGCATCGTCTGCACCCTGTGGGCCCTGGTCATCCTGGGAACAGTGTATCTTTTGCTGGAGAACCATCTCTGCGTGCAAGAGACGGCCGTCTCCTGTGAGAGCTTCATCATGGAGTCGGCCAATGGCTGGCATGACATCATGTTCCAGCTGGAGTTCTTTATGCCCCTCGGCATCATCTTATTTTGCTCCTTCAAGATTGTTTGGAGCCTGAGGCGGAGGCAGCAGCTGGCCAGACAGGCTCGGATGAAGAAGGCGACCCGGTTCATCATGGTGGTGGCAATTGTGTTCATCACATGCTACCTGCCCAGCGTGTCTGCTAGACTCTATTTCCTCTGGACGGTGCCCTCGAGTGCCTGCGATCCCTCTGTCCATGGGGCCCTGCACATAACCCTCAGCTTCACCTACATGAACAGCATGCTGGATCCCCTGGTGTATTATTTTTCAAGCCCCTCCTTTCCCAAATTCTACAACAAGCTCAAAATCTGCAGTCTGAAACCCAAGCAGCCAGGACACTCAAAAACACAAAGGCCGGAAGAGATGCCAATTTCGAACCTCGGTCGCAGGAGTTGCATCAGTGTGGCAAATAGTTTCCAAAGCCAGTCTGATGGGCAATGGGATCCCCACATTGTTGAGTGGCACTGAACAAGCAGACCAACAACACTGAGGAAGATAGAGTGGTGACTTAGAATTAACTCGTGCTAAGGGGTCGGGGGCTTTGAAAATGCCACCCCCCTTTCTTATTGCAAGACGGCTTCTCGCACATGAACTGCATCCTTCTCATTCTGTCGGAAATGAAATTCACACAACTATACCTTTTGGGGAGGTTCCAGTTGATTGAAGTGAGTTGGCTGCATTTTCTTATCTGATCACAATGGCAGGGGACAGAATGTGCATGGAGTGGAGCATGTGTGTGTTGGGAGGGGGGCTAGGAACTGCACAGCCCTTGTGTAATTTTCGTTGTTTGTTTTTGTTTTGAGACAGAGTCTCACTCTGTGTCCCAGGCTGGAGTGCAGTGGCACAGTCTCGGCTCACTGCAACCTCTGCCTCCCGGGTTCAAGCAATTCTCCTGCCTCAGCCTCCCGAGTAGCTGGGATTAGAGGCGCCAGCCAACACACCCGGCTAATTTTTGTATTTTTAGTAGAGACAGGGTTTTGCCATGTTGGCCAGGCTGGTCTCGAGCTCCTGACCTCAGGTGATCCGCCTGCCTTGGCCTCCCAAAGTGGTGGGATCACAGGCGTGAGCCACCGTGCCTGGCCTCCCCTGTGTCATTTTAAATGGCTAAGTAAATGGGTATATGTGTTTGAATGGGGCATGTTCACTCTCTTAGGGGCTATGGGGCAGTTAGCAGCATTTCCTATCCTCTGACCTTAAATCATTCCTTATCTCAGAAAACAGAAACCGGGCTCAGTCAATCAATGCTTTATTTCAGGCCGAATGAGGCTCTTTAGATTGGGATCTATTGATCTATCAATTTTCATCTTTACATTTCTTTGTACATCTGTACATTTTGTCCAAATGTACATCTGTACGTCTGTCATCATTGTGACTTCCTGGTAGCCCAAGAAGAACAACAACAAAACAATCTGCTCTGACCTTCTTCAAATCTTTGTATTTCAAAGAAGGTGCTGAGGGATCTGTTTCCTTGCCCTGGCTTCTCCAGTGGGATGTGCTGAGTCCAATACAATTGCTTTTATAATTGCTTTTGACAACTTGTCATGTGACTGTGAATTGAAATTATTCACTTATTTTCCAAGTATTTACTGAATTCGTATTTGGTGGCAGGCAGTATACTGTGTAATTTTTAGTGGAGGGTCATTAGTCAACTCTTATGTGACAGTAAAGTTTTTTGGGGGGGTGGGGACAGAGAAGTTAAGAGCTTTCATCCTTTCACGGAATACAGTTTCTAGACCGATTCTGTGTGAACATCAGTTTTGTCCTCTTATTGCAAGACTCCCTCATACACATGAGTTTCCCAAATGTGTACCTGGACCCCTCGAAACAGAGGACTCTACGAAATGACAAGCTGCCCCTGCCCTGAATTAGGGGGAAACATTCCAGGCCAACTCTAGCTCCTTTCTCAAGCTACAAAGTGGTGAACATGGTTCTCAACTCCTTAATTTATACTCTCTCAAATGCCCAGGATACTCTACCCACTTAAGAACCTTGCCAACTTCTGGGGGTTGGGCATGGTGGCTCACGCTTGTGATCCCAGCACTTTGGGAGACTGAGGCGGATCACCTGAGGTCAGGAGTTCTAGACCAGCCTGACCAACATGGAGAAACCTCGTCTCTACTAAAAATTCAAAATTAGCCTGGTGTGGTGGCGCATGCCTATAATCCCAGCTATTCGGGAGGCTGAGGCAGGAGAATCACTTGAACCGAGGAGGTGGAGGTTGCGGTGAGGTGACATCGTGCCATTGCACTCCAGACTGGGCCACAGGAGTGAAACGCCGTCTCAAAAAAAAAAAAGAACTTTGCCAACTTCTAGTTCTTTGGCCTCAAAACACCCCTCTAGGCTGTCCCTATTATTCCTTTTTTCAGAGGCACTGTGCAGCCTAGTGATGAAAAGTACGAGCTATAGAGCATTAGAAGCATCGAAGTTTGAATCTCAGCTCAAGCATTTACTAGGCCTGTGATCTTAGGGCAGCTTGTGTTTTTAGACACTGAATCTTGCTCTGTTGCCCAGGCTGGAGTGCAGTGAGTGGCATGATCATAGCTCACTGCAGCCTCAAACTCCTGGGCTCAAGTGTTCCTCCCACCTCAGCCTCCTGAATAGCTGGGAGTACAGGCATAAGCCACCACACTCAGCTAATTTTTAAATTTTTTTTATAGAGACGAGGTCTCACTCACTGTGTTGCCCAAGCTGGTCTCAAACTCCTGGCCTCCAGCAATCCTCCCACCTTGGCCTCCCAAAGTATTGCGATTGCCAGCATGAGCCACTGCTCCCAGCCTGGCATATATATAGATATATATAGAGATATATAGATATCTATCTATCTATATATATATATATTTTTTTTTTTTTTTTTGAGACAGAGTCTTGCTCTATCACCCAGGCTGGAGTACAGTGGCCCAATCTCAGCTCACTGCAAGCTCTGCCTCCTGGGTCCACGCCATTCTCCTGCCTCAGCCTCCAGAGTAGCTGGGACTACGGGCGCCCCACCACCACGCCCGGCTAATTTTTTGTATTTTTAGTACAGACGGGGTTTCATTGTGTTAGCCGGGATGGTCTTGATCTCCTGACTTGTGATCCGCCTGCCTCGGCCTCCCAAAGTGCTTGGATTACAGGTGTAAGCCACCGCACCCCGCCCAGCCTGGCAGATTTTATTTAATCATTTGTAGCTTCATTTTCCTCGTCTGTCAAACAGGGATACTGTAATACAACCTCAGTGTGTCATTGGGCAGTTTAAATGAATGTACATTCCTGAGGCATCAGAACTTTGTTCACTGTTATATACCCAATGCCTAGAAGAGGACCTGCACATAGCAGGTGCTCAGTAAATGTTTGTTGAATGAATGATTAAGTGCATGTAAAGCATTAAGCATAGCGCCTGGCAGTAAGTGCTCAATATTATGACTTCTTATATTAACACGTTTTACATATAAAGAAATGGAGGCAAGAAAGCATTTCCTTTGGGGTTTAGAGCGCTTAAGTTGTTCCTCTGTTATCATGCCTGAATTCCCCCGCCCCTCAGTTACCTGGGGAAGAGTAAAGGCAAGAATTCTTACCAGCATTAGTCATACATCCTCCTGATAGGAATCTGCGAAAACACACACTTCTGCTTTTAGTTCTATTCTTAGAATTCTCTCCTGGGCTGTTGCTCCTTTGTTCCTTCATTGTAATAAAAATGGATTCTGAAAGCAAATCTGTGTCCTGTGTGTGACTCTAGGTCAAAGG